TTGGCTCTCATTTTTAACTTACCAGCATCTTTTCACACATTTCCTTCTGGTAGTAGACCTGGCATTCTGACAGTATCCATAACCTGATGCATACTGGGCCAGAGTCCTCTTTTGGGATGTTTCTGCTGGAGCTGGTGTGGGGAAGGGTCTTTCTTTCCTGTCACAGAGGTGTGAAGGTAGACCCTAGAACTGTATTAGCCTTGGTCTCTTACATGGAAAGGGCAGAAACCCTGATTTTGTTTATCATCAAATGCTTTGTAGCATAGTGAACAAAATTTACAAAAATTTCGTGGTCCCTTTCAAAGAAAAGAATGACCTTAGTCTGACATAGTTTTTTGGTGAATTCATATTTTCTCCTAAAAGTTACCACTTCCTTCTAAGTACCCATGCCATACTGCCCATTTAGATAAGTAAGTTGTAACTTTTTTCCTAGGATCAACATCACACTCATCCATGACCTGATGAATATCACCTTCTAATCTGTTTCAATGTAATATGAACTTGAATTATGAAGGAGAAAGATAGGATCTTCCTACATTTTCTTTGGAATTTTATCTGCTAAATTAAGTAAAATTTTACGGGAAATGGTATTTCACTATGTTGACCAGGCTAGTCTCGAATTTCTGGTCTCCAAGCGATCGCCTGCCTTGTTCTCCCAAAAGTATCAGGATTACAGGCATGAGCCACTGTGCTCGACCCTATTAGTTCTTTTGGAAAGATTTTTATGTAACTGTTGTTTAAAATGGCATTTATATTATTTCTACATAAAATTAGGCATCAGGCCCTTGCTTAAAAACATGGCTTTCATCATAACATTCTTTTTAAGAGTAAGTCACTTTTGTTTTAGGCATCTCTGTCAAGAATATAGCCTTCTATAAAGTTAAGGATAAAATTCTTTGGATAACTGCTATTTATGTAATACAGTGGAACTATTATAAATATTAAGATGGTTTGAAGCCTTCTTAGGTAAAATAGGAGTATGCTAAAAGGTGTTTTGTTTTTTTTTTTATTTTTTATTTTTTTGCCACAAGATTGAGAAATGGAAAAGTGTTTTTTTAAACACACCTTTCTTATCAGTTTGCTAGATTAGCAGGCCCGAGTGAATGCAGTTAAGTTAATAAAGTATAAAATTGAAAATAAAGCTCATCAAAGCATAATCAGCTAGTTTGATATCTGTAAATAGATGTAGCCGTCTCACCACTATAATGGTACTATAATAATTGACATAAAAGTGGATTATATGATTTACTCTATGCTTAAATTATTTGGACTTTAATATTTTATTAATACATTTATTGGCATTAAAAAGCACTGTGTAGAATGAGGCAACTGCTCTAGGTAAATAATAATTTAGTCAACATGTTATGTTTATAATGTATCATTGCATGTCACTATTTTAAAAATATTTATACAGCTTCTTAAATGTATGAAGTAAGCAATGTGAGACATAGTACGATATGGTTTGGCTGTGTTGTAGGAGGGACTGGTGGGAGGTAATTGAATCATGGGGGCAGGTCTTTCCCATGCTGTTCTCGTGATAGTGAACGGTTTTTTAAAGAGGAGTTCTCCTGTACAAGCTCTTTTTGCCTGCCGCCATCCACATAAGATGTGACTTGCTCCTCTTTGCCTTCCACCAGCATTGTGAGGCCTCCTCAGCCATGTGGAACTGTGAGTCCAATTGAACCTTTTTTTTTTGTAAAGTGCCCAGTCTCGGGTATGTCTTTATCAGCAGGATGAAAACAGACTAATACAGCAAATTAGTACAAGTAGAGTGGGGCATTGCTCAAAAGATACCTGAAAATGTGGAAGTGACTTTGAAACTGGGTAACAGGCAGAGGTTGGAACAATTTGGATGGCTCAGAAGAAGATAGGAAAATGTGGGAAATTTGGAACTCCCTAGAGACTTGCTGAATGGCTTTGACAAAAATGCTGATAGTGATATGAGCAATAAGGTCCAGGCTGAGGTAGTCTCAGATGGAGATGAGGAACTTGTTGGGAACTGGAGCAAAGGTGACTCTTGTTATGTTTTAGCAAACAGACTGTCAGCATTTTGACCCTGCCTTAGAGATTTGTGGAACTTTGAACTTGAGAGAGGTGATTAGGGTGTTTGGCGGAAGAAATTTCTAAGCAGCAAAGAATTCAAGAGGTGGCTTGGGTGCTGTTAAAGGCATTCAGTTTTATAAGGGAAGCAGAGCATATAAGTTCAGAAAATTTGCAGCCTGACAATACCACAGAAAAGAAAAACCCATTTTCTGAGGGGAAATGCAAGCCAGCTGCAGAAATTTGCATCAGTAACAAGGAGCCAAAAGTTACTCATCAAGACAATGGGGAAAATGTCTCCAGGGCATATCAGAGACCTTTGTGGCAGCCGCTCCCATCACAGACCTGGAGGTTTAGGAGGAAAAATTGGTTTCATGGGTCCGTCCCAGGGTCCCTTTGCTGTGTGCAGTCTAGGGACTTGGTGCCCTGCATCCCAGCCACTTCAGCTGTGACTAAAAGGGGCCAAGGTATATCTCAGGCTGTGGCTTCAGAGGGTGTAAGCCCCAAGCCTTGGCAGCTTCTATGTGGTGTTGAGCCTGCGAGTGCACAGAAGTCAAGAATTGGGGTTTGGGAACCTCTGCCTAGATTTCAGAGGATGTATGGAAATGCCTGGATGCCCATGCAGAAGTTTGCTGCAGGGATGGGGCCCACATGGAGAACCTCTGCTAGGGCAGTGTGGAAAGGAAATGTGAGGTTGGAGCCCCCACACAGAATCCCTGCTGGGGCACCACCTAGTGGAGCCATGAGAAGAGGGCCACTGTCCTCCAGACCCCAGAAGGGTAGATCCACCAGCAGCTTGCACTGTGCGCCTGGAAAAACTGCAAACATTCAATGCCAGCCCGTGAAAGCAGCCAGGAGGGAGGCTGTACCCTGCAAAGCCACAGGGGCAGAGCTGCCCAAGACCATGGGAACCCACCTCTTGCATCAGTGTGACCTGTATGTGAGACATGGAGTCAGAGGAGATAATTTTAGAGCTTTAAGATTTGATGGCACTGCCAGATTCTGAACTTGTGTGGGGCCTGCAGCCCCTTTGTTTTGACCAATTTCTCCCATTTGGAATGGCTGTATTTACCCAATGCCTGTACCCTCACTGTATCTAGGAAGTAACTAACTTGCTTTTGATTTTACAGGCTCGTGGGCAGGTCTCAGATGAGACTGGACTGTGGACTTTTGAGTTAATGCTGAAATGAATTAAGACCTTGGGGGACTGTTGGGAAGGCATGACTGGTTTTGAAATGTGAGGACATGAGATTTGGGAGGGACTGGGGCAGAATGATATGGTTTGGCTGTGTCCCCCTAAATCTCATCTTGAATTCCCAGTGTTGTAGGAGGGACAGGTGGGAGGTAATTGAATCATGGGGGCAGGTCTTTCCTGTGCTGTTCTAGTGATAGTGAATAAGTCTCATGCGATCTGATACTTTTATAAAGAGAAGTTCCCCTGCACAAGCTGTTTTTGTCTGCCACCCTCCACGTAAGGTGTGACTTACTCCTCCTTGCCTTGCACCATGATTGTGAGGCCTCCCCAGCCATGTGGAACTGTGAGTCCAGTTAAACCTCTTTCTTTTTTAGATTGTCCAGTCTTAGGTATGTTTTTATCAGCAGTGTGAAAACAGACTAACATGGTGTCTCAGAGGATAAGGACAACAATTCTGTAAATTTTTGTTAATTTAGTGAGTAGGCCTACATGTAAAAAAGCTGTTTTAAAATTAAATATGACTTTAATTTTAAAAATTAAACATTTTTGCATTATCAAAGTTAAATATACACCATGGAAATTTGAATAACTAGAAGAAGGGAGAAAACACCTTTTCTAACGTTTATCATTAGTGTCATATTTTATTGATTCTAAGATGCACTTTTTTTACATTTTAGCATCTCTGTTCACATTTTAACTTCTCTGAAATTTGGATGCAACTTACAATGATGGCATTTAGCTAAAATCATATTAGCATATTGGTGCATTTCCTTTTTACTATGCATACTTTTATCTTGCCTATAAAAATACTGCATATCAGCTTGCATGAAAGTCAAACTTCTGACTATAAATTCATTGTTGTTGCCATTCTTTAGTTTATCTTGGAGGTGTGGCTAAAAAAGGTAAAAATATGCGAAAAAGAAGAATTTGAGATAAAATCAGATTTTTTCCTCTTTCCAGAATGAGGGCTGGAGGAAGTAGCTTGGCCTGAGATAGGCAGGTAGAAATCAATCAACTACTCAAAAACAAAGAACCCAAAGATCATGCCACCAAGTCAAAGTCGAGTGCTTGCTATGTACCAGATGCTGGGTTTTCAGATGTTAAGCTAAAAAGTAAATTAGACAAGAGTTTTGCTGTTAAGAAACTCATAGACTATTGAAAGAGAGAATGTTGTATCTTGACATTTTATATGAAATTTCTAGTTCAAAAAAAACCAACAAACATTCCCTGATAATATTTTATTTAAAATATGGTTTGTTGTTGCTTTTTGAGACAGACTCACTCTGTGGCCTGGGCTGGAGTACATGGTGCCATCATGGCTCACTGCAGCCTTGACTTCCTGGGCTCAATTGATCCTCCCACCTCAGCCTCCTGAGTAGCTGGGACTATAGGTGTGCACCACCATGCCTGGCTAATTTTTAATTTTTTTGTAGAGATAGGGTCCCAAAGTGTTAGGACGATATAGGCGTGAACCACCATGCCTGGACTAAAATATAGTTCTTTATTTACCTGTGAATACAGTTATGTTGCATCAGGAAATTAGATTTAAGATATTTTCAACTGTAGGACTCGTGACTTTTTACCCCATCAACAGTGCCCAAGATATATTGTTTAGTAAAGAGGTGGGGTGGAGGAAGCAAGCATGGGACAGAATAAATGAGGTGATCCCATTTCTTAAGTATCATATAATTTCTAATTTAACTGTTACTGGTTGAATACATTTCTGTATGTATTTTATGACTGGTTCAAGAAAATATCTATTCTCTCTTCCCCCACTGGAGGAAACAGGAATGTGAGAGGAAATAACAACATTTATCCAGTACGTTCTGTTGAGCGCTATATGTCAATAGGCTAGGCTTTGAGATACCAAATTAAATAAACGTTATTTTTAACTCCAGTCTTGTGGCACTATTACTACAAATGCATAGAAAATTTGTACAACTGAGTATGAGTAGACCTGTGGTAGTAACACAGTTTAATTCTTCTGGTTGTTACCTGGGAGGGTTTCATACTGGAGCTTGACCTTAAGAAATATATAGTGTTTTGCTAAGGGGTAAAAGGCATTCCAGGTAGGGAAAACAGCTTGCACAAAGGCATGGAGTTAATGGAGTTATATTTGAGAAGGAACTGCAAGGAGACGAAGCTGGAGATATTACTATAAATAAAGTATTTATTGAACACTTAACCATATTTTAGACATTGTTCTAAATGTTTTACGTTTATTCCTAACAACAGTCTTTTGAAATAATTCTTTTTATTGTCTTCATTTTACAGGTGAGGAATAAGTAAAAATGGTATCTAATTATGAGAGTCCTTAAGTTCGAATTAACCATGTGGAAGGTAAAAGGCAGAATAAAACATTTAAATCAAAGTCTTTCAAATGAATTTAGATTCAAAGAACTCAAGAATCATTCAGGGGTTAAAAAAGGTTTTATATTAAATTACAAAGTGAAATTCATTATTAAAATTCTATTTGCTATATTAAGTCATGCATTGCTTAACAATGGAGATGTCTTCTGAGAAATGCACTGTTAGGCAAATTTTTTTTCTTTTTTTTTTTGAGACGGAGTCTCACTCTGTTGCTCAGACTGGAGTGCAGTGGCACTATCTCGGCTCACTGCAACCTCTGCCTCCTGGGTTCAAGCAATTCTCCTGCCTCAGCCTCCTGAGTAACTGGTATTACAGGCACGCACCACCACCATGCCCGGCTAATTTTTGTATTTTCAGTAGAGACAAGGTTTCACCCTGTTGGTCAGGCTGGTCTCGAATTCCTGACCTCGTGATCCACCCACCTCGGCCTCCCAAAGTGCTGGGATTACAGGCGTAAGCCACAACGCCCAGCCTTTTTTTTTTTTTTTCCAGACATAGTTTCGCTCTTGTTGCCCAGTGTGGAATGCAGTGGCCCGATCTCGGCTCACTGCAACCTCTACCTCCCGAGTTCAAGCGATTCTCCTGCCTCAGCCTCCTGAGTAGCTGGGATTACAGGCATGTGCCACCATGAGCAGCTAATTTGGTATTTTTAGTACAGACGGGATTTCTCCATTTTGGCTAGGCTGGTCTGAAACTCCTGACCTCAGGTGATCTGCCTGCCTTGGCCTCCCAAAGTGCTGGGATTACAGGTGTGAGCCACCACGCCCGGCCCGGTTAGGCAATTTTATTGTTGTGTGAACATCATAGAGTGCACTTATACAAACATAGATGCTATATACACACCCAAGCTGTATGGTATATGGTATAGTCTATTGCTCCTAGGCTACAAACCTGTACCTCATGTTACTGTACTGAATACTATAGGCAGTTGTAACACAATGGTCAGTTTTTTTTTTTTTTTTGTCTAAACATGTCTTTTTTTTAGACAGTGTCTGGATCTGTCGCCTAGGCTTTAGTGCAGCAGCATAGTCTTGGCTTACTGCAACCTCCGCCTCCCAGGTGCAAGTGCTTCTCCTGCCTCAGCCTCCCCTGTAGCTGGGACTACAGGTGTGGGCCATCATGCCCTGCTAATTTTTTTTTTTTTCCAGTTAAAACGGGGTTTTGCCATGTTGGCCAGGCTAGTCTCGAACTCCTGGCCTCAAGTGATCTGCCCACTTTGGCCTCCCAAAGTGCTGGGATTATGGGTATGAGCCACTGCTCCCAGCCTCTAAACATGTCTTAACATAGAAAAGGTTCAGTTAAAATATGGCATAAAAGATCAAAAACGGTGTACCTGTATAAGGTGTAGTTACCATGAATGGAGCTTGCAGGACTGGAAGTTGCTGTGGGTGAATCATTGAGTGAGTTATGAGTGAATGTGAAGGCCTAGCATATTATTGCACATGACTGTAGACTTTATAAACACTGTACACTTAGGCTACATGAAATTTATTTAAAAAAAATTTTTTAGTTTAAAAAAAATCACTGTCTTCCACTTCTATATCTTGTCCCACTGGAAGGTCTTCAGGGACAGTAAAATGTGTGGAGCTGTCATTCATATGATAGCAGTACCTTCTTCTGGAATACTTTTTGAAGGATCTGCTTGAGGCTGTTTTATAGTTAACTTTTTTTTTAAGTAGGAGTACACTCTAATATAATGATGAAAGTATAGTATAGTAAATACATAAACAAGTAACATAGTCATTTATTATTATTATCAAGCATTAAGTACTGTACCTAATTGTTTTATATGACTGGCAGTGCAGCAGTAGTTTCATCACCACATACATGTGAGTAATGTGTTGTACTGCGGTATGATGTCAGCTACAGAGTCACTAGGTGATAGGAATTTTTCAGCTCCATTATAATCTTATGGGACCACTGTTGTGTATGCATTTTTCACTGAAATGTTATGCAGTACATGAGTGTAATACAATCATGGTGCAATACTCTAAGAGTTAAGGCACCTTTTATTGTAGATTATACCACAGACAGAAAACTGCATAAATACATAAATAATGCAATGACATCTTTTACAAAACAAAACACCCTTTTAACCACTACCCAGATCAAGAAATAAATCTTTGCCAGCCACTGCAGAAGCCTTCCACATGGCCCTTCCCAGTCACAGCCCCTTTCCTCTCACCTAAAAGTAATTGCTATCCTGACTTCTGTATAATCGCATCTTTGTGTTTCCTATAATTTCATCACCCAAATGTGCATTCCTGAAAACTATAATTTAGTTGTGTTTGTGGTTTTTTTTTTATCTATGTCTCTTAACCTACATATCCCCCTGCCACCTCCCTTTCCCTTTCTTTCTTACAGTTTATTCCCTGAAGCAGCCAGTTATTTTGACCTGTACAGATTCTGTAGTCTAGATTATGCTGATTGCATACTTTTTCTTCATCCTTTGTATTTCCCATAAATTGGTAGTTGGATCTAAAACCTTGATCAAATTTAGGTTTTGCTTTGAGTTTTGTTTTTTTTCCACTTCCTAGGAGTTAGTGTGGTATATTCACCATCAGGAGATATATAAAGCCAGGCATGGTGGTTCTCACCTGTAATCCCAGCACTTTGGGAGGCCCAGGCAGGAGGATAACTTGAGCCCAGGAGTTTGAGACCAGTCTGGGCAACGTAATGAGACCCTGTGTCTATAAAAAGTAAAAAACATTAGGGAGGTGTGGTGGTACATGCCTGTAATTCCAGCTACTGAGGTGGGAGGATCACTTCAGCCTAGGAGATTGAGTCTGCAGTGAACTGTGATGGCACCATGCATTCCAGCCTGGGCAACAGAGCAAGATTCTGTCTTGCAAAAAAGAGAGTTATAGTGTCTAGTTTTCTCTCTTTTTGTGATTTTAGCAGCCACTGATGCTTGACACCTAGATCAGTGAATTTATTAAAGCTTGCAATATGGTGATATTTGAATTCTGTTATTTCTTCACTTATAAGGTGGAATGCTTCCACAGAAAGAAACCTTTTCTTTTCTGCTATCTGGTTAGTAGTTGTACCTAGTGGTGCAGTTCAATTAGGAAAAGTTGGATATTTGCTTCTTCATTTACCAGTTATCAAAATAATATGTTAATTTCGTGTTATTACCTAAAAGTGACCAGTGAGTTCTTCTTGTCATTATGAACCTTTTGATTTAATTATTTGTGCTTCAGTTTATTACAGCTCTTGTCCTTATTTTTGCTCAATTGTCCCATCTTGGACCAATGGGAGCCTCTTTAAGCTGGCTCCTTAGTGCTTTTGACATGGCTTTAGTGATCTTTGATAGCTTCCTTGCTGTCTGTAGTAATATGTTCCAGGCTCCTCTTAGACATTTCCTGACCCAGATCTAGAATCAGCTTTTTTTCCTAAGAAGAGGTTGCTTCCTTTTATTGGGAAATGGTATTTCAAGATCACAATTGGAATTTAGGGATGCTCATTGCTACTAGGTTGGCAGTTGTTTCTAGGCTTTTCTTATGGACAGAGCCACGATATGCATACTGACACTTCCAATCCACATACAAGATTTCAAGATTTTTTAAATTATCATCTTCTATTTACATCTGTATCTCCTTGTATCCCAAACTGATAATCCTGATTCTCAAAGACACAGTTGATGGTCAAATTAGAGTATCACGGAAATATTCAGTTGCGTTATCCCACTTTACACACTCAGTGTTCTCCAAATAATAATACAAATATCTCTACTATTAATATGATTACTGAAAATAGTTAAATTTTTTTCACATAGGCTCTTTCCATTCTTCCTTATTTTTTGGTTGTACTGTATCTGTGTTGTCAGAGCATATTGATATAGGCATGCCTCATTTTATTGCACTTTACTTTTTTGTGCTTTGGCGGTAATGTGTTTTTTACAAATTGAAAGTTTGTGGCAACCCTGCATTGAGCAAGTCTATTGAAGCCATTTTACCAACAGCATGTGCTCACTTCATGTCTCTGTATCATATTATGGTAATTCTCGTGATATTTCAAACTTTTTCATTTATCATATCTGTTATGATGATCTGTGATTGGACATCTTTGTTGTTACTATTGTAATTGTTTTGGGGTGCCATGAAATTCAAAAGCTAGGTTTCTTGTGCCAGTTAGCCAAGTTGTGAATGCAAAGGAAAAGTTCTTGAAGGAAAACTGCTCCTTCAGTAAACACAAGAATGATAAGAAACAGCCTTATTGCTGATAGGGAGAAAGTTTGAGTGGTCTGGATAGAAGATCAAACCAGCTGCAACATTCCCTTAAGCTAAAACCTAATCCAGAGCAAGATCCTAACTCTTCAGTTCTGTGAAGGCTGAGAGAGGTGAGGAAGCTGTAGAAGAAAAGTTTGAGATTAGCAAAGGTTGGTTCATGAGGTTTAAGGAAAGCAGCCATCTCTATAATATGAAATTGCGAGGTGAAACAGCAAGTACTGATGTGGAAGCTACAGCAAGTTATCCAGAAGATCTAGCTAAGATAATCGATAAAGGTGGACTATACTAAACTACAGGTTTTCAATGTAGACAAAACAGCTATCTATTGGAGAAGATGCCACCTAGGACTTTCATAGCTAGAGAAGATAAGTAAATGCCTTGCTTCAAAGAACAGTCTGACTCTTTTGTTAGGGGATAATGCAGCAAGCAATTTTAAGTTGAAGCCAATACACATTTACCATAGTGAAAATCCTAGGGCCCTTAAGAATTATGCTAAATTTACTCTGCCTACATGTAAATGGAACAATAAAACCTGGATAGCAGCACGTCTGTTTACAGCATCATTTATTGAATATTTTAATACCACTGTTGGGACCTACTGCTCTGAAAAAAGATTCCTTTCAAAATGTTACTGCTCATTGTCAATGTACCTGGTCACCCAAGAGCTCTAGTGGAGATGTACAAGGAGATTAATGTTGTTTTCATGACTGCTTATACAGCATCCTTTCTGCAGCCCATGGATTAAGGAGTAATTTTGACTTTCAAAGCCTATTATTTAACAAATACATTTTGGAAGGCTGTAGTTTCCATAGATAGTTATCTCTGTGATGGATCTGGGTTAAATAAATAGAAAACCTGGAAAGGATTCAGTACTCTAGGTGCCATTAAGAACATTTGTGGTTCATAGAAGAAGGTCAGAATATCCACATTAATGGGATTTTGGAAGAAGTTATTCCAACCCTCATGGATGACTTTGAGGGGTTCAGGATTTCAGTGGAGGAAGTAACTGATGTGATAGAAATAGCAAGAGAACTAGAAGTGGAATCTGAAGATACAACAGAATTGCTTCAATCTCATAATAAAACTTGAAAGGATGGCCAGGTGTGGTGGCTCACACCTCTAATCCCAGCACTTTGGGAGGCTGAGGCGGGCAGATCACGAGGTCAGGAGATCGAGACCATCCTGGCCAACATGGTGAAACCCCATCTCTACTAAAATACAAAAAATTAGCCGGGTGTGGTGGCATGCGCCTGTAGTCCCAGCTACTTGGGAGGCTGAGACAGGGGAATCGCTTGAACCTGGGAGGCAGAGGTTGCAGTGAGCCGAGATCACATCATTGCACTCCAGCCTGGCAACAGAGCAAGACTCCATCACACACACACACACACATACACACACACACACACACACACACACACACACACACACACACAAACTTGAAAGGATGAAGAGTTGCCTCTTATGCATGAGCAAAGAAAGTGATTTCTTCAGATAGAATCTACTCTTGGTGAAGATGATGTGAACATTGTTAAATGACAACAAAGGATTTACAATATTACATAAACTTGGTTGATGTGACAAGATTTGAGAGGATTGATTGACTCCAAGTTTGAAAGTTCTATTGTGTAAAATGCCATCAAACAGCATAGTATGGCACAGAGAACTCTTTTTGTGAAAGGAAGAGTTAATCACTATGGCAAACTTCAGTGCTGTCTTATTTTAATACATTGCCACAGCCACCCCAGCCTTCAGCAACCACTGCCCTGTTTGTTCAGCAGCCATTAACATGGAGGCAAGACCCTCAACCAGCAAAAGGATGAACATTTTTTAGCAATAAAGTATTTTAAAAACCAAGGTATGTCCATTGATTTTTTTTTTAGACGTAATGTCATTGGATACTTGAGAGACTACACAGTATAGTGTAAACATAACTTCTATGTGCACTGGGAAACCAAAATGTTCACGTGACCCACTTTATTGCCTGTTAGCTTTATTGCTGTGGTCTGGAACTGAATGTGAAGTGTCTTTGAGGGTACACTGCTATGTATTCTTTCCCTTTTAACTCTCATTTATTCCTAGTTCTGCAAGTAAATCCATATTGAGTGCTCACTACCTCTTTTTAGGTCACTGGCTTTATAGTCATTCTTCTTGTCCAGAGCTTGTTCTGTAGTAAATTCCTCAGGAAGAGCTCATGGAACAATAATCTCTGAATTGTTTCATGTTGCAAACAGTTTGTCTGTGACCTTTGTACTTGAAAATTTGTCTGGATGTAAAATCCTAGGTTCACATTTTCTCTTCTTGAATATCTTAAATATGTTACTCTATTGTTTTCTGACACTGAGGGTTGTTAACAAAGTCTGTGGCTAATCTCTTTTGCTTTTCCCTTTTAAATGACTTGGTCTTTTGTGTATCCAAAGGATTTTTTTTTCACATTAAAAAAAAATTCTAGGCTGGGCGCAGTGGCTCATACCTATAATCCCAGCACTTTGGGAGGCTGAGGTGGGCAGATCACTTGAGGTCAGGAGTTTGAGACCAGCCTGGCCAACATGATGAAACCCTGTCTCTACTAAAAATACAAAAATTAGTCAGGTGTGGTGGCATGTGCATGTGGTCCCACCTGCTCAGGAGGCTGATACAGGAGAACGTGGGAGGTAGAGGTTGCAGTGAACTGATTGTGCTGCTGCACTCCAGCCTGGGCAACAGAGCGAGACTCTATCAAAAATAAAAAATACTCTGTTTTGTTTGAATATATGAAATTGTATATTTGTATATAATTTGTATATTTACTTTCATGTTTTATCTGTTGTGTTTATTTGCCCTTGTACTTTTTATGGTTTCATATTCAATTTTGAAATTATTTTTCTTTCTAAATTTCTAATATTTTATCACCACATTTGTAAGTTTAAAAAATATTATTTTATGCTGTGAGTTTATGTCTAGCATTGGCTTCTTGTACTTCATTTAGAGACAAACTCTCACTGTGTTCCCCAGGTTGGAATGCAGTGGCTATTCACAGGTGCAATCACAGCTTCCTGCAGCCTTGAACTCCTGGCCTCAAGTGATTCTCTAGCCTCAGCCTCCCAAGTAGCTGGGATTGCAGGCACACACCACTGTGCCTGGCTAGCATTGCTTCTTAATTTTTTCTGGATTATTTTGACATCATAGGTTATAGTTTTTATATCTTGTAGGAATGTGTTTCTCACATGCTTTCATTGTCTGTAGGGATATTTTTATTCTTGTATTTTTTCTTATAATGTTGTAAAAGATTTAACTTTGATACTATCCCATTGTTTGCTTTTCTTTTTTTGTCTGAAATTAATTTTTTCAACTTTTAGAAGAGGAAGTTTGATTTAGGATAACTTTTCTAATTTATGCTCTACAGCACCCTCTTCTGTTGTTTTCAAGTAGTGTTTGAAAATACTGTTTACTATCTGAGATCTCTAGGCTGTTTCTTTCTTACCCTTTGTTCCTATGGTCTCACATAGTATTCTGTTCCTTGCAGTTTCTCTTCGCAGGAGGCTCTGTTCTGAAAGGGAGCTTTAACTGGTTAATTTTGAGTCTTCAAGGGTCCAGGCTGCTCCAAGCCCAATAGACATTACCTTGAACTCCTTGCACTTGCTTACAGTGCTGTTTACTGGACTGTGTGGAATGCCTCCCAGTTCAGCTGCTGCTCTCAAATTGGTCCTTTAAGTTTTCCAGTGAGTTCTTTTAGTGATGTAGGGATCTTCCCGAGGTGGATAAGATACCCTATTACTTCACTCTGCTACCTTTCGGGTTTTGTAGCTGTTGGTAGGTTGTTACCTCCTATTCATATTTTGGGATTTGTAGAAATACTTTGTCATCTAGTTTTCTAGTTTCGTTGTATGTGTTGTCCATGGGTTTTGGGTTTTGCTATCCTAGTTGCTCAGTCAGGTTTTTTCTTGGGAGGTGGAGGATGGGTTCAAGGAGCTTCAAAATAATCCCATTTATCTCAAATCACTAGAATAAAGATAGAATTTTTAATAAATGCCAGTAGAATAATTGGTTAGCCATTGGAAATGCGATAAAATGAGATCTACATCTCATACCATATGTAAGGATAAATCCATTAAAGTATACAAGTGCCAGAGAAAAACATGGGTGGATTCCTCTATAACCTGGGTGTAGGGAAAGCTTTTGTAAGTGTGATTCAAAAATCCAGATGCAACAAAAGAAAATATTGATACATTTGACTATATAAAATTAAAAAGCTTCTGTGTGGTAAAAACCCACCATAACAAAAGACAAATGACAAACTTATAGAACATATCTGTAATATATATCACAGATATAGGGCTAATAAGTATATAGATGATTCTTAAACATGTGATTAACCTCACTTAAAATATGAGAAATGCAAATTTAATCTATACTAAGATACTGTTTCACATACTACTTTGGCAAAAACTTAAAAATGCAACAATATACTTTATTGGTGAGGCTGTGAAGAAACTGGAACTCTCTTAAAATCCTAGTGGTAATGCAGAGGTGCAGCCTTTGTGGAGGGGAATTTGATTATAGCTAACAAAACTGCGTATGCATTTATGTATTGACTCAGTAGTCCCACTGAGGATACAGCTCTGAAAGTGTTCAAATACAGATGTGTAGGGTTATTCATTGGGCATTTCTTGTTATTACAAACTATTGGAGACAACCTAAATGCCCATACATGCATAAGAGGTGGTTGAATAAACTATGGTACTTACACACAATGGAGTGTTACAGAGCTGTGAAGAAAAATGAAGGTGCTTTCTATGGACTGATAGAAAGTGATTTCTAGGAAACATTAAGTGAAAAGTACAAAAGACTAGATATGCTATCTTTTATGTAAGAAAGAAGGGAAAATCAAATATGTTATTTGCTCATTTTGTACAAAAAGAAGATGGATAAATAAGGAAATGATGAAACTGGTTACTTAGAGGGTATGAGTAAGAACGGGGTCAAAAGGAGGGGGTGGTTGAACAAGGTAAGAGGATATTATTGGGATAATCAGAGAAATTGGAATAAGGTCTGATTAGTTTTAGTATTCTATCCATGTTAATTTCATGATTTTGATAATTGTACTATAGTTATATAAGAGAAAGTCTTTGTTTTTAGAATGTAAACACTGAAATATTTAGAAGTAACAATCTCAGATGGCTTAGGAAAAAATGCATGTGTGTGTATATATAGAGAAGAATAAAGCAAATTTGTTAGAACATTAATTGGGAAATCTAGATGGAAGGCATAGAGAATTCAGTGTATTATTCTAGCAGATTTTCAGTATGTTTGCAATCATATCAGAATTAAAAGTTTATTTTAAAAATACTGTGCAATTGCTATAAGCCGTTTTCCCAGAATTCCGTCTGTAAGATGACTTATGTGGCTCTTCTGCCTTTTTTCTAAAGGACTTCCATATTTTTATGGAACACTATTTTATAGTTGCTGTGGAGGAACCCAATTTTATGAGTGTAGTGAATCTTATAAACAAGTTATGCAATGTGCTTTAGTTATCAACTTTTGCATTGGTATTATATATAATTTTTAAAATAGTCTTTACATTAAAAAAATGGTTTAAATATATTTAGGAGGTATAAGTGCAGATTTCTTACATGCATATATTAGACAGCAGTGAAGTCTGGGCTTTTAGTGTACCCATCACCTGAATAGTGAATGTTCTACCCAATAGGTAATTTTGCAACCCTCACCCCGCCACCCTCCCACCTTTTGTAATCTGCAGTGTCTGTTATTCCACTCTGTATGTCTATGTGTACACATCGTTAAGCTCCCACTTATAAGTGAGAACATTTGATATTTGACTTTGTTTCAAAGTTATTTCTTGGGATAATAGCCTCCAGTTCTGTCCATGTTGCTGTGAAAGACATGATTTCATTCTTTTTTATGGCTGAGTAGTATTCCATGGTATATATGTACATTTTTCTTATCCAGTCCTCCATTGATAGGCACTTAGGTTGATTCCATATCTTTACTGTTGTGAATAGTGCTATGATAAACATACCAGTGCAGGTATCTTTTATATATATATATTTTCTTTCCCTTTGGATGTATACCCAATAGGGGGATTGCTGGATGGAATGGTAGTTCTGTTTTTAGTTCTTTGAGAAATCACCATACTGTTTTCCATAAAGATGGTAATAATTTATATTCTCACCACAGTGTGTAAGCATTCCTTTTTCTCCACATCCTTGCCAACATCTGTTGTTTTTTGACTTTTTAATAATAGCCATTTTGACTGGTATAGGATGGTAATCTCCTTGTGGTTTTAGTTTGCATTTCTCTGATGATTAGTGATGTTGAGCATTTTTTCATGTTTTTGGCCCCTTTGTATGTCTTCTTTTGAAAAATGTCTGTTCATGTTGTTTGCCCACTTTTTAATAGGGTTACTTGTTTTTTTCTTGTTGAGCTGAGTTCCTTGTGTATTCTGGATATTAGCCCTTTATTGGATGCATAGTTTGCAAATATTTTTTGCCATTCTGTAGGTTGTCTGTTTACTCCATAGACTGTTCCTTTGTTGTGTAGAAGCTTTTTAGTTTAAGTCTCATTTGTCTATTTTTGTTTTTGTTGTGCTTGGTTTTGGGACTTGGTCATAAATTCTTTGCCTAGGCCAATGGCTAGAAGAGCTTTTCTCTTGTTTTATAAACAAGTTATAAGATGTGCTTATCAGCTTCTGGGATTTGTGTAGTTTTAGGTCTTACGATAAGGTCATTAATCCATCTTGAGTTAATTTTTGTATGTGGTGAGAGGTAGGGGTCCAGTTTCATTCTACATGGCTATGTAATTTTCCCAGCACTGTTTATTGAATGGGGTGTCCTTTCCCCAGTGCATATTTTTGTTGACTTTGTAGACATCAGTAGGTTGTAGGTGTGTGATGTTATTTCAGGGTTCTGTATTGTGTTTGTATAGAAATTTTAGAATTCACATGTTGGGATTTTGGTGGAGATTGCTTCTGATAGATAGATCACTTTCTAATATTGGTTATATTGCCGTATTTTTTTGGATCAGTCTTGCCATGAGCTTATAAAATGTGTTAATTTTTCCCAAAATTAAACTTTTAGTGTAGTTTTCTCTCATGTCTTTTTTATTTCATTATTTTTTGCTTCTATCTGTGTTTTTATATTTTTCGGCTGGGCACAGTGGCTCATGCCTGTAATCCCAGCACTTTGGGATGTTGAGGCAGGCAGACCATGAGGTCAAGAGATCAAGACCATCCTGGCCAACATGGTGAAACCTCGTCTCTCCTAAAAATACAAAAATTAGCTGGGCATGGTGGTGTGCGCCTGTAGTCCAAGCTACTTAGGAGGCTGAGGCAGGAGAATTGCTTGAACCTGGGAGGCGGAGGTTGCATTGAGCCAGGATTGTGCCACTGTACTCTAGCCGGGGGGGCAGAGCGAGACTCCATCTCAAAAAAAAAAAAAAAAAAAAATGGAGTCCCACTGTGTTGTCCGGGCTGGTCTCAAACTCCTGGACTCAAGCAGTTCTTCTGCCTTGGCCTCCTAAAGTGCTGTGATTACAGGTGTGAGCCACTGCACCTGGCCATTTTTATTTATTTTAAATTATTTTAGGCACTGGACAACATGTTGAACCTTCTTCTTAAATATACGCATTTAAGGTTATAAAGTTCTTTGTGAACACTGCTTTAGTTGGAGCCTACAGATTTTTTGTTATAAACCTTTTCATTTTGTAAGTCTGTTGTTACATATATTACTCATTTCAAAATATTTTCTGATTTCTTTGACCCATGACTTTTCACCACCCCAAAGTTCAGTGGTTTCAGCGATTATCTTTTACCCTCAGTTCTGTGGGTGGCTGGGCAGTTCCTCTGCTGGTTTTGTCTAGGTTCACTTGTAAGACTGTTGATTTCTTTTTTCCATTATTTCATTTTTTGTTGGGAACAGGCCCCTAAAACTGGCCATAAACAAAATCTCTGCAGCACTGTGAGATGTTTGCAATGGCCACGATGCCCATGCTGAAGGTTGCAGGTTTACCGGAATGAGGGCAAGGGACACCTGGCCCACCCAGGTTGGAAAACTGCTTAAGGCTTTCTTAAACCACAAACAATAGCATGAGCAATCTGTGCCTTAAGGACATGTTCCTGCTGCAGATAACTAGCCAGACCCATCCCCTTGTTTTGGCCCATCCCTTTATTTCCCGTAAGAAATGCTTTTAGTTAATCTCTAATCTATAGAAACAATGCTTATACTGGCTTGCTATCAATAAATATGTGGGTAAATCTCTGTTTGGGGCTCTCAGCTCTGAAGGCTGTGAGACCCCTGATTGCCCACTCCACACTCTATATTTCTGTGTGTGTGTGTCTTTAATTCCTCTAGCGCCACTGGGTTAAGGTCTCCACGACCAAGGTGGTCTTGGCAAGTGGCGCCCATACATGGGGCTCAAACCCAGGTTGAGGGGTCGCTGGAGTGATGGTTGGAGAACATGGAACTAAGCAGGAGGACACCCGGGTACTCTAAGCAGTCCCCATGGTGGGTAAGAAGGGGAGCTCGGAAGCATCAGGGTAACATTGGGACAAGTGTGGGCTCTGGTTCGTTCCACCTTGGAACCTTTTCACACTGATGTGGAAGGAGAGTATAACGAAGTAACAGAGCAGGTTTGTTTGCCACCTAAAGTAAAAACAGCAAAGGAGGAAGAGGTTCATCCCTACCCTCCTGCACCCCCTCCTTATTTTGAAGAAAAGGAGTGGCCTGACCCTCCAGATCTTTCTTTTCCAGAGGACACTGGGCGAAAAGTAGTTGCCCCAGTGACTGTTCGAGCAGTGCCTCTTCAGTGCTGTAAAACAGGGACCAAAAGAACTGTACATGGATTTTATAGCTCGGTTACAGGAGTCTCTTAAAAAGGTGATTGCAGATTCAGCTGCTCAGGATATAGCGTTGCGGTTATTAGCTTTCGGCAATGCTAATCCCGAGTGCCAGGCTGCTCTGCGACCTATTAGAGGGAAAGTACATTTAGTTGATTATATCAAGGCCTGTGATGGTATCGTAGGTAATCTGCCTAAGGCTACTCTGCTAGCCCAAGCAATGGCAGGACTGAGAGTGGGTAAAGGAAATACTCAGTTTCCTGGAGCTTGTTCTAACTGTGGGAAGCATGGTCATACTAAAAAAGAATGTAGAAAAAATCAGCGAATCAGGCTGCCAGATAGGGGAAAAAAGAAAACTGCTGAGCCTGAAATATGTCCAAAATGTGAAAAAGGAAAACATTGGGCTAATTGGTGTCACTCTAACTTTGATAAAGATGGGAACCCAATTTCGGGCCCCATTCCAAATGGGAGCATTTCCGGCTCAGGCCATTCCCTCACCCCTGGGCAATGTCTGTCCCCTGCCACAGCTGGTAGTGCCGTGGTAGATTTATGCTGCACAAAAGCTGTGAGCCTTCTGCCTGGGGAACCCCTGCAAAAGGTCCCAACAGGAGTCTGTGGACCCTTGCCAGCGGGGACAATAGGATTACTTCTAGGAAGGTCTAATTTAAATTTAAAAGGAGTACAAATACATACAGGAGTCATTGATTCAGATTACAATGGAGAAATTCAAATTGTTACATCTACTTCTGTTCCCTGGAAAGCAGAGCCAGGAGAGCGCATAGCACAGCTCCTGATTGTGCCGTATGTGGAAATGGGGAAAAGTGAAATTAAACAGGAGGATTTGGAAGCACAAATAGACAAGGCAAAGCAGCTTATTGGGTGAATCAAATTACTGATAAATGTCCTACCTGTGAAATAACTATTCAGGGAAAGAAATTTAAGGGTTGGGTAGATACAGGAGCGGACATTTCAATCATTTCTCTACAGCACTGGCTGTCTGCGTGGCCAATTCAACCTGTTCAATTTAACATAGTTGGAGTTGGTAAAGCCCCTGAAGTATATCAAAGTAGTTATATTTTGCATTATGAAGGACCTGATGGACAACCTGGGACTATTCAACCGATTGTAACTTCTGTACCTATAAATCTGTGGGGAAGAGATTTATTACAATAATGGGGAGCAAAAGTTCTAATTCCAGAGCAATTAAACAGCCCTTAGAGTCAACATATGATGCCTGAAATCAGGTATGTCCCTGGTATGGGACTAGGAAAAAATTTGCAAGATTTGAAGGAACCGCTTTAAGCGGAAAGACAAAGTTCCTGCCAAGGTTTAGGATATCATTTTTGATGGCAGCCATTGTTCAGCCTCTAGAACCTATACCTTTAAAATGGTTAACAGATAAGCCAATTTGGATAGAACAATGGCCACTAAGTAAAGAGAAACTGGAGGCTTTAGAGAACGTCGTTAATAAACAATTAGAAGGACACATAGCTCCAACATTTTCTCCTTGGAATTCACCAGTTTTTGTAATTAAGAAAAAATCAGGTAAATAGAGAATGTTAACTGATTTAAGAGCCATTAATTCAGTTATACAACCTATGGGAGCATGGGAGCATTGCAGCCAGGATTGCCTTCTCCTGCTATGATTAAAAAAAATTGGCCTTTAATAGTCATAGATTTAAAAGACTGTTTCTTTACTATCCCCTTAGCTGAGCAGGACTGTGAATGGTTTGCATTTACAATTCCTGCAGTAAACAACCTACAGCCTGCTAAGTGTTTTCATTGGAAAGTGTTGCCACAGGGCATGTTAAACAGTCCAATAATTTGCCAGACTTATGTAGAGCAAGCAATTAAACCTATTGATAAAAAATTTTCACAGTGTTACATTATTCATTATATGGACAATATAATTTGTGCTGCCCCCTATCGAGAAACATTACCCCAATGTTATGATCACTTGCAAAATTCAGTTTCTAGTGCTGGTTTAATTATAGCTCCTGACAAAATTCAGACTACTACTTCTTACTCCTACTTAGGGACCTTAGTAAATGACATTACCATTGTGCCACAGAAAGTAGCCATACGTAGGGATCAATTGAAAACATTAAATGACTTTCAAAAATTACTAAGGGACATTAATTGGATACGACCTGCTCTAGGCATTCCTACCTATGCCATGAGTAATCTATTTTCTATCCTTAGAGGAGATCCTAGTCTCACTAGCCCTTGGCAATTAACAAAAGAAGCTGAGGCAGAGCTTCAGCTAATCAAAAGCAAGTCCATAAAGCTCAAATAAATAGAATAGATCCAGAAAAGACTCTAGATTTGCCAGTTTTTCCAACTCAGCATTCATCTACTGGTGTTATTGTCCACAAGCAGGACTTAGTAGAGTGGCTTTTTCTTCCACATACTAATTGACGGACTCTAACTCCTTATTTGGATCAAATTGCTACTATGATAGGAAACGGGAGAACTCGGATTGTTAGATTACATGGATATGATCCTGGAAAAATTGTTGTCTCTCTCATGAAGGCACAAGTACAGCAAGCTTTTATAAATAGTCTTACTTGGCAAACCCATTTAGCTCACTTTGTGGGTATTCTCGATAATCATTTTCCTAAAACGAAACTGTTTCAATTTTTGAAATGAACTAATTGGATCCTCCCTAGAATAACTAAATTTAAACCAATTGAAGTTGCTGAGAATGTTTTTACAGATGGGTCTAGTAACGGTAAAGCTTCTTATTTTGGATCAAAAGGTAAAGTTTTCCAGACGCCTTATACTTCAGCTCAAAAAGCGGAGCTTTTGTAGCTGTAATTGAGGTATTGACTGCTTTTAATATGCCTATTAATGTGATTTCTGATTCTTCATATGTGGTTCATTCCACACAAATAATTGAAAATGCTCAGTTATGTTTTCTTCTGCCTGTGTTAAACGTCACCTTTTGCAGTGTTTTGCGGTGATGGGCATTCCAGCTTCTATTAAAACAGATAATGCCCCAGGCTATACTAGCCAAGCTCTAGCTGCATTTTTCTCTATGTGGAATATTAAACACAGTACTGGTATCCCATATAATTCTCAAGGACAAGCCATAGTGGAAAAAATGAATCTGTCCCTGAAACAGCAGTTGCAAAAGCAGAGGGGGATAAACAGGGACTACGGGACACCCCATATGCAATTGAATCTAGCATTATTAACTTTAAATTTTTTTTAGCATGCCTAAAGGCTAGATGCTATCAGCGGCTGAACAGCATCTACAGAAACCAGCTGCAAAGACAGAAGCAGAACAACTGGTTTGGTGGAGAGATCTGATAACAAAAAGTTGGGAAATAGGTAAAATAATAACTTGGGGTAGAGGTTATGCTTGTGTTTCTCCAGGACCGAATCAACAGCTGATTTGGATACCATTAAGACACCTGAAACCTTATTATGAGCCAGATGCCAAGGAAGAGATTCTGGGAGGATCCCGAGGACCCCGTAGTTGCAGCCATGTCGAGATTGACACTGAGGAGGATCCCAACTGTCATGAGCAATACCCATCGAACATAGCCACCTACTTGGGGACAGATCAAGAAGCTGTCACAGATGGCGGAATAAAAACCTGAGGAAAGCAGGACAACCAGTCACAATGAGTAATTTGATGGTACCTATGATAGCAGTGATTACCATTGCCGTGAGTATTCCTTCAACAATGGCTGACACAGATTTATAAGATGTCATGGTTCCCTCTGAACAAGGTATTTCATGGAAACTTGGAGAGAGAAAAGTGATGAAGTGATGGGAGAGCTGACTGATCATGTGACTCATTGGTAGGTGTGTGTGTACATGTGTATATATATATTAAAGCTCTCTCTCTCTTTTTTTCCTCTGCAGTAAGAAAAGTGGAAAACCACCATTACAGAACAATGAGGTAAAAGTTTAAATCATCTTCTTTTTGGGATTTATCTTAAAAGGGCTTCTTTTTTTTAATGCAGAAAGAGGGGAAAAAGGAGCGAGCTGTGGTGGACAAGGTGTTTTTCTCAAGGCTCATACAGATTCTGAAAATCATGGTCCCTAGAACATTTTGTAAAGAGGTAAGTCTTATGAAATTATAATCTTAAGTATAGTATTTAATTTACTATACCTGGTTTATTTTAGACAGGTTACTTGGTACTTATTGCTGTTATGCTGGTGTCTCGAACATATTGTGATGTTTGGATGATTCAAAATGGGACACTAATTGAAAGGTACTTTTTCAATCACCTTCCTCCTATATGTAGCAACTAATGCATTGCATGTGGTGGTTTGCAGTGGTATCATTGGTCGTAGCAGGAAAGATTTCAAGAGATACTTACTCAACTTCATCGCTGCCATGCCTCTTGTAAGTTTAATTCATTAAAAATCTTTTTAACACAAAACCAATAATATTTGTTTGTTTGTTTTAGATCTCTCTGGTTAATAACTTCTTGAAGTATGGGTTAAATGAGCTTAAACTGTGCTTCCGAGTAAGGCTCACTAAATACCTCTATGAGGAGTATCTTCAGTAAGTGATAACCTATTTTTATATTAAAAATATTTTAAAATCACTTTTCTTCTTGCTATTTTAGAGCTTTCACATATTATAAAATGGGGAATCTGGACAACAGAATAGCTAATCCAGACCAGCTGCTTACACAAGATGTAGAAAAATTTTGTAACAGTGTAGTCGATCTGTATTCAAATCTTAGTAAGGTAAGTTTCTCTCCTTTTTAAAAGATTATTTGTAATTCTGTGTATTCTAATATTTATTTTACAGCCATTTTTAGACATAGTTTTGTATATCTTTAAGTTAACGAGTGCAATTGGAGCTCAGGTGAGTCTGCTTTTATTTCAACTTTTAAATTGCTTTGTGTATCTTTCTCTCCCAATAATAATAGGGCCCAGCGAGCATGATGGCCTACTTGGTTGTTTCTGGGCTATTCCTAACTCGACTTCGAAGACCCATTGGTAAGATGACAATAACTGAGCAAAAGTATGAAGGAGAATATAGATATGTTAATTCTCGGCTCATCACAAACAGGTAAAGACAAATGCATTAAAGCCTTGCTAAAAAAAATTAATTGCTAAATTATTTTCTTTAATAGTGAAGAAATTGCCTTTTACAATGGGAATAAAAGAGAAAAGCAGACAGTCCACTCAGTCTTCCGAAAACTGGTAAGATAACACACTTGAGGTTCATGTGTTTAAAAGATGGTTTTTTGTTTTTGTTTTCTGCCAGGTGGAACACCTACATAATTTCATTTTGTTTCGGTTTTCAATGGGCTTCATTGATAGTATTATTGCCAAATGTAAGTATATTTTGAAAGAGATGAGATTTGTGTACTGTTTTAAATCTTACCTGTTTGGTTTCAGACCTTGCCACTGTTGTTGGTTACCTAGTTGTCAGTCGCCCTTTCTTAGATTTGTCTCATCCTCGACATCTCAAGAGTACACATTCGGAACTTCTAGAGGTAAACTGATGATAATACAATGAAAATGTAACTAAGTAAAAACTAATATTTATTTCTATTTAAGGATTACTACCAAAGTGGAAGAATGCTTTTGCGAATGTCTCAAGCTCTGGGTCGAATAGTTTTGGCTGGGCGTGAAATGACTAGATTGGCCGGGTAAGATTAGTAATAATGAGCTGTTGCAGAAATTTGATTATGGTTTCCTTTTCTAAAATTTTAGTTTTACTGCTCGGATTACAGAATTAATGCAAGTACTGAAGGATTTAAATCATGGCAAATATGAGCGCACAATGGTCTCACAACAGGAAAAGGGTAAATATGAGTGTCACAGTTTAAGGTCACAATATGATGCTTTAATACCTATTTTCCATTTAAGGTATTGAAGGAGTACAAGTCATTCCCTTGATACCTGGTGCTGGAGAAATCATTATTGCAGATAACATTATAAAGTACGTACAGAAAAAGGTCTTTTAGCACCATAAGTAATTCTCTTTTTAAAAATTTCCTCTATAGGTTTGATCATGTTCCTTTAGCAACGCCAAATGGAGATGTTTTGATCCGAGACCTTAATTTTGAAGTAAGTTTTTAAATGATCATATAAAAGCTTAAACTTCACAGACTGATTTTTTTTTTTTTTTCAGGTTCGATCTGGGGCTAATGTTCTAATTTGTGGTCCAAATGGCTGCGGAAAGAGTTCACTTTTCCGTGTTCTTGGTGAAGTAAGTACAAGTTGGCCTCAAAATTTTGCAGTAATTGTTCTTCTCCCTTCTCTCTCTTTAATAGTTATGGCCTCTTTTTGGAGGACGTCTAACTAAACCTGAAAGAGGAAAATTATTTTATGTTCCTCAGGTAAGACCTAGCTTGAGTTATCTTTGATCTAACTTCTAATTGACTTTTGCTCTACTACTGTCAGAGACCTTACATGACCCTTGGAACACTTCGAGATCAAGTGATATATCCAGATGGACGAGAAGATCAGAAAAGGAAGGGAATTTCTGACCTAGTAAGGGAATGTTTATATCCTAGATCCACTGATTTAATTTCATCTTTAATCATTTTGCTGAAAGGTACTGAAGGAATACTTAGACAATGTCCAGTTGGGTCATATCCTTGAACGTGAAGGAGGCTGGGACAGTGTTCAGGATTGGATGGACGTACTCAGTGGTGGAGAAAAGCAAAGAATGGCGGTAAGTATACTGTGAAGAAGTTGCACAAGAATGTTTTACACAAAAAATTTTTTTTATGCTTCAGATGGCAAGATTATTTTATCATAAACCCCAGTTTGCCATTTTGGATGAATGCACAAGTGCAGTTAGTGTCGACGTGGAAGGCTACATTTATAGTCATTGTCGAAAGGTAAGTACGCAGGTGCTCAGTTTGAGGAGCCATCATTAAACCTAAATCATTTTCTTTGTATTAGGTTGGCATCACTCTCTTCACTGTGTCTCATAGGAAATCTCTTTGGAAACATCATGAGGTTTGTATTTCTTTCATTGAATGGTACAGTGATACTGACTTTTTTTCCCCCTTCTTTCCCATAGTACTACCTGCATATGGATGGCAGAGGCAACTATGAATTCAAACAGATAACAGAAGATACAGTTGAGTTTGGCTCTTAGAGAAATCTGGAGAACTATACCTGCTTCAGTGAAATAATTACAGAATATACTTAGAAAGGCAAAGTACATTGTAAAATAAAGTTGAGCTTAGTTTTTTTTAAAAAAAAAAACAAAGCAACAAATTAACTAGATACAGAATAATGGAGAACAAGTTGTTAAAACATTTAATATTATATAGGATATTGCTAATTGTGTATATGTTGGTTTAATTAATAATATGTACTAAGAATGTCCTTATTCTTGTGGTTAAAAACCTGCCTAAATTAAATTGGGCTTCAATCACTGTAACCTGATTCATCCTGGGATGTAAACCATTCGAAGTCAGCTAATTGGACTTTTATGGCTCTATCTTTTCCTTCAGTGAAGAACCCTATTTAAAACTGGGTCATCATTTGTCCTGTTCTAGCAAGATAGTCTTCAGTTTCATTTTCCTGTGCCCTGTGGTAGTTGGAAACAAATCATAATGTATTATTTAAATGTTTAACATCATTGCATAACAGCGTTTATTATACAGTGGCAGATTTCTTTAGCTGCCACAGTAATACTCATTCCTTGTGTGTGTCTTGGAGTGCATTTGACTCCAGGAAAAGCCATTTTGGTTTTCCTTAACTAAATGATAAATGTACCCCTCTCAGTCTGCAGTATTGAGTTGTTTAAAGTATATGTGCAGTCTTGCTTACAAGGAGGGGTTACCATGTATCACACCTAATCTTCCCAATGTTTGGGATATTAAAACACAAAGTCCTTAACATGCCAGGCTCAAGGTCTTATAAGAGTTCTAGATTTTTAAGAGAATTAGACAAATTTGTGTGTGTTAGAAGCCCATTCATTAGAAGTGTGGTGGTTATTTGGTATTAAACTCCAAATGAGCCATAGGAAGGCACTACATGAAATAATGCACTGAGTATGCAATGCTATCACTGTCTTTGACTGTGATTTTATGTTTAAAAAGTATGTTCTAAAATTATTATATATACATGGGTGAATTATGTTTCCGAGGCACTGTTTTATCTCTGTGAATCTTGAATAACTTTTTTATATTTGGGTTATGATGTCAAACGATCCTAAGCGAAGATGATTTCAGTTCATCAAATCATCATTAATGACTTTATGTATTATTTGCACAGGGAGAATTGAAACTGAGTATAATCAATAAGCTAGATACGAAATCAGTTTCTCAAACTGAGCTTCAGAAAGGGGCATTTTGTACTCTTGTTTTTGCATAACTGGTTTTGTTTTTTTGCAGAATTAACTATAACAATCACTGGCTACCGAAGTAAACTGATGTACTGAATTCCATAATACATAACATTCAATTTTTACCACTTCTGTTTAGCGAACTTGTATACTTATTTTCTGTTCAGATTAAAAAAAAAAAAAAAAAACTCAGATATCCTATACAACCTTTGCTTGTTCTTTTTATTCTGGTATCTAAATACTGAGAAGTTCATTTATAATTCAGCCTTGACTTGAAAACATAGATAGTTTAATCTTGACTTGAAAAACACAAAAATAAATTCAGAAAATGCTTTTAGCACAGTGTCTCTTTTTTAAAGTTTTGCCAAG